TAGAGATTGGAGGTGGAGAGAAAGACCGGTGTAAACTTAAGCATTTTGTTGTGAAAAACTACTGTTCAGCCAGCCTGCCTGGGCTCCATATATGGTGTTCAAATATAAGTTTGGGACGAGCACCTTTGCAATTTTGGCCAAGAACACACACACACTCACCCTCCTCTGCTAGAGAGGGCCCGCTCACCTGGAACGCAGGCGGCTGGTTCTCCGTATTACAGTGAGTGCTCGTTCTGTATGTATAGGATGGCCAAGTAACTAACTGGCAGCCCTGCTCCTGCCTCACTCTCCCACAACTTTTTATCCCCTCACCACCAACGCTCTCAACAACCCCTGACACGTCTTCCCACAGGTCCCTGGCTCGCTGTCCGGTCTCTTCGTGTTGGTTTGTCCGTTTCCCACTCCTTCAGCGGTCTCAGGTGGAACACGCCAGGTGGGCGCTTGGCTGTGTTCTGGGGTCCCGAGTTGGAAAGGGATGCCCCCAGGCAGAAGGCGGCCGGCAGCCCTGGGGCAGAGGAGGACGAGGGGGAGGAGAGGAGCAGGAGGGCAGGGCAGAGAAGGAGGAGGAGGAGGACGGTGCAGAGGAGGAGGAGGAGGAGGAAGAGGACAGGGCAGAGGAGGAGGGAGTTGGCGGCCGCCGAGCCCCGGGCAGCGGGCCCCGTCCGCGGCCGGCGCGCTCCGTGGTCCTCCCTCGCTCGTCTCCTATGCTCATATTTGGACTCGGCTGCCCGTGCCCAGGAATTTCCCGTCATGCCTCCCGCCGCCCCGTCCGTCGCCCGGAGCCGGGGAGGGAGGGAGCGAGGTTCGGACACCGGCGGCGGCTGCCTGGCCTTTCCATGAGCCCGCGGCGGACCCTCCCGCGCCCCCTCTCGCTCTGCCTCTCCCTCTGCCTCTGCCTCTGCCTGGCCGCGGCTCTGGGAAGTGCGCAGTCCGGTAAGTTCGGGCTCCCCTCCCCTCTCCTCCTCGCCTCACCCCTCCCACCCCGACCCTGCCACGTTAGGGTGTGACCCCGAGCCGGGATTCCATTCTGCGCCTGCTGCGCCCCCTCGGCCACCTGCGGGGACAGCCCCTGCCTCAGCCGAGAAGGGGAGCAGAAGGGTTGCGCCCCGCGCCAGCGGTGAGGGGCCGAACGGAAGGAGGTCAGGGCTGGTTTCCCCCCACCCGCCGAAGGGAGGCGTCTGGCAGCCTCACTGACACCTTATCCTGTCCCGGGAGCGAACCTGAACCCGCGGGAGCCTCTCGCCCCGCGCGGGCCCAGGAGAGAGGGATCTGGCGGGGCAGCCCGCGGGAGGCAGGGGAGGGGTCCATCCCGGAGCCCTCTGCTCTGTGCGTCGACCCTGCCGGGGTTGCCGCTCAGATAACGGGCCCGAGGCGTGGGAACCGGCCCGCCAGGCCTGCGCTTTTCGCCGCGCGCCTCGGAGAGGACGGGGGTGCGGGGCGGCGGGCAGGCGGCAGGGAGGGGCGCACCCGGGAGCGCACCCGCCGCCCGCCCTCCCTGCGCTGCTGCCCCGCTGCTGGGCCAGACTCCAGCGGGCCCGCCTGGCATTTCACAGGCCAAAATCGAACAGAACCCCGAGTTTGCCAGGTATCAGTTTTGCTTTGTTTTTAAGCAGAAAATGATTTTTGTTTTTGTTTTTTCTCCTACTCAGCTCTTGCCCCTGTTCTTTGCTTCTCGTTTTGTTGGTGAAGATATCACAGTGATGTCTGCATTCAACCTGCTGCATTTGGTGACAAAGAGCCAGCCAGTAGCCCTTCGAGCCTGTGGGCTTCCCTCAGGTTGCTGCTTGTTGTACTGTACATAGTGAAGGGGCTTCTTCTCCCATATCCTCTCTCTTTTCAGGGTCGTGTAGGGATAAAAAGAACTGTAAGGTGGTCTTTTCCCAGCAGGAACTGAGGAAGCGGCTAACACCCCTGCAGTACCATGTCACTCAGGAGAAAGGGACCGAAAGGTAAGGTGAGCTTTAATAAAAAGTCATTAAGATTAATTTTTTAAATGATCTGTTTATTTATCAGTGCCTTTGAAGGAGAATACACACATCACAAAGATCCTGGAATATATAAATGTGTTGTTTGTGGAACTCCATTGTTTAAGTAAGTATGTTGAAAACCTATAGGTATGGCTGTTATATTGTAAAAACTTTCTTTCTCTTTGCAGGTCAGAAACCAAATTTGACTCCGGTTCAGGTATGTTTACATTAATAATGCTCTTCTGAATACTGCTTTGATTCTTGTGCCTGCTGTGTCCCAGGTTGGCCTTCATTCCACGATGTGATCAATTCTGAGGCAATCACATTCACAGATGACTTTTCCTATGGGATGCACAGGGTGGAAACAAGCTGCTCTCAGGTGAGTTCATCCTTTCTGAAAACCCAATACATCTTTTCCCTGACGTTTTGTTCTTCTCTTTCAGTGTGGTGCTCACCTTGGGCACATTTTTGATGATGGGCCTCGTCCAACTGGGAAAAGATACTGCATAAATTCGGCTGCCTTGTCTTTTACACCTGCGGATAGCAGTGGCACCGCCGAGGGAGGCAGTGGGGTCGCCAGCCCGGCCCAGGCAGACAAAGCGGAGCTCTAGAGTAATGGAGAGTGATGGAAACAAAGTGTACTTAATGCACAGCTTATTAAAAAAATCAAAATTGTTATCTTAATAGATATATTTTTTCAAAAACTATAAGGGCAGTTTTGTGCTATTGATATTTTTTCTTCTTTTGCTTAAACAGAAGCCCTGGCCATCCATGTATTTTGCAATTGACTAGATCAAGAACTGTTTATAGCTTTAGCAAATGGAGACAGCTTTGTGAAACTTCTTCACAAGCCACTTATACCCTTTGGCATTCTTTTCTTTGAGCACATGGCTTCTTTTGCAGTTTTTCCCCCTTTGATTCAGAAGCAGAGGGTTCATGGTCTTCAAACATGAAAATAGAGATCTCCTCTGCAGTGTAGAGACCAGAGCTGGGCAGTGCAGGGCATGGAGACCTGCAAGACACATGGCCTTGAGGCCTTTGCACAGACCCACCTAAGATAAGGTTGGAGTGATGTTTTAATGAGACTGTTCAGCTTTGTGGAAAGTTTGAGCTAAGGTCATTTTTTTTTTTCTCACTGAAAGGGTGTGAAGGTCTAAAGTCTTTCCTTATGTTAAATTGTTGCCAGATCCAAAGGGGCATACTGAGTGTTGTGGCAGAGAAGTAAACATTACCACACTGTTAGGCCTTTATTTTATTTTATTTTCCATCGAAAGCATTGGAGGCCCAGTGCAATGGCTCACGCCTGTGATCCCAGCACTTTGGGAGGCCAAGGCGGGTGGATCACGAGGTCAGGAGATGGAGACCATCCTGGCTAACATGGTGAAACCCCGTCTCTACTAAAAATACGAAAAATTAGCCAGGCGTGGTGGTGGGCACCTGTAGTCCCAGCTACTCAGGAGGCTGAGGCAGGAGAATGGCGTGAACCCGGAAGGCGGAGCTTGCAGTTAGCCGAGATCATGCCACTGCACTCCAGCCTACATGACAATGTGACACTCCATCTCAAAAAATAATAATAATAACAATATAAGAACTAGCTGGGCATGGTGGCGCATGCATGTAGTCCCAGCTACTCCTGAGGCTCAGTCAGGAGAATCGCTTGAACTTGGGAGGCGGAGGTTGCAGTGAGCTGAGCTCATACCACTGCACTCCAGCCTGAACAGAGTGAGATCCTGTCAAAAAAGAAAAGAAAAAGAAAGCAGCATTCAAATGTAAGACAACTGTAAAATATTGAGCCCCACTTGGTCTAAAATTCAAAAAGAAGAACGCCTGTCCATCGCCTTTTTATAAGTCCTTCTCTCCACACCTAAAAGCAGCTGCAGCTGGAAGGGCACAAATTCCACTGTGTAAAATAAAATATTAGGGGCAACACACTTCATCAAGGCAGCAGGAATGAGAGAGAGCAGAGAAGATCAAGGATGAAGTCTTGGGTACTGAAAAATTCAGTGCTGGGCAGAAAAACTGACAGGGCAGTACAAGTAACAAACAGAATCCAAGTGGGGTGGCCCTTGTGCACAGAGCTCCAGGTGACCTCTGGAGAGACATGGGCATTCACATGGAAAGCTAAAACGGAAGCTCAAGTTTCATACTCAACATAATCTTCTGTGTGACAAAGGACAAGCCATGTAGCCTCTCTGTGCCTATTTCTTCATGCATAAACTGGGACTCATAATATTTGTAAAATGTATTGATACTCTCAGGGCAAATTCACTATATTGCTATACAGTTGAGATCAGTGTTGTAAAATTAAACTGATCTGGTTCTAATTGCCTCAAAGGCCAAAGCCCAGGCATTTGAAATGGAAAGAAGCAGAGAGGAGGCTGACTTAGCTGATTGGTATGGAAACAGTTGGGCCAAGAGCCAGAATTTCCCTTTGTAGCAACACGGCTAGTTTTACTTTGAGAAGCTCTGCTCAGCTGCTTTATAACATTAAGTCTGGCGGAATGGATGTCACTGTGCACAATAAAGTTTTCACAAGTATAAACAATGGTGATGTAAGTCAACATTGCTGTAGCCAGGTGTGAAGGTTGTATGGTGTGTGACGAATGTACATCATGTTTGTAGGTTTGGATGCTAATCTTGAATTGTAGTTTAAAAAATACGTATTTTTGTAACTCTTTGAAAGTTTATGAAGACTGACAGCTTTCCTTGTAAGCACTAAGAGAAAAAAAAGAAAGAGGGACATTTGACAATTTTAAAGAAACAACAAGAAATTAGAATGAAAATCTGTGACAAACAGCGTCAGTGTGGCCATGTCCACATTCCTACATGTCTCTCTCTACAAGCACCTCTCTAAGAAGCCTGACATCCCGGTGGACTCTTTATAGTCATGTACACTTGATTCCAGATGAGCTCTGGTCTTATCTGGATGCTCAGATAAGAGGTTTCTATCTGAGCATCCAGATGTTCCCTCAGGTTCCAAGACATTTCACCCCAGGCCCTGGGTTCACTCTGGAATTCGTAGGCTTCACGTCTCTCTAGAAATGACGTGTAAAATTTAAGACCAGACCTCAGCCATCAGCGTCCAGACCATCCTAGAAGTCTTTCCCAATCTCACAGAGAAAGCCCTAGTATTTCCCAGTGACCCCAGGATTCCACGTTGGGGTGGCCAAAGAAATAGGTCTCTCAGGGCTTTGCCACAGCCTCCAGCCCATCCTTCAGAGGCACACACAGCACCTCTCGGCTGCTCCAGCTCTGTAGGATAGCCTCCCCTGGGGTCCGTGGGACGCGGGCCACAGTGTTGAGGTAGACAAGGAGGATCAGTGAGAGGCCTCTTCCCTCTCCACAGAGACTGGATTGTCATTGTTCCTTCATTTATATCGTAGGGCTTAACATTTCACTCAAAAAAAAGCCCCTCTTTTTCTAATCCTTAGTCTTTGTTTCAAGGAAAGCCAGTTTTTCTTCTACCACATTTTCCAGGATCGACTTTAAGAAAAATGCAACATCTATTGAAAAAAAGTGGGGTGTATGCATGTGGTTTAATTCCAGATTGCTTTTGGGTTTAAGTGGTATCAAATTTCAGTATATTTCTGTCTTATGTGAAAGAAATATATTACTAAAACGTCAGTGAGCAATAATGTCAGCTGTCAAGCACTAGATTTATTTTTGCAGGATATGGAGTGCAATGAACTGAGTCAATATGGCAAGGTGTATGTGATCTGTGGGAGTTATGCCATTTAACATAGGAAGTGCATGGGACTTTCCCTCTCTGCACTCCAGCTCTTACTGTACCATTAGAAGATGCAGAATTCTGTTGGTGTGCAAAAAGTATAGCCTTACATTCAAGCAGAATGGATCTGAAGAAAGCAGCAATATCTGTTACTAGAGAACATTCCCATGTGTTTAAACTCTTCACTTCTTAGATGCATTTAAATTCTTAATGCAAATGACGTAGCAATTTGAAAACTTCTCCGTATTACTTGTGTTTAAAATGTCTTGCTTTAAATACAAAACAAATGGTAAAGGGGATTATCTTTTGTTTAGATGGTTAAATATTATTTTTGCCTTAGATAGCTTTGTAATAATTTTTCTCCAGACAGTTCAACACTTTTGAAAAATGACATGAATTTTCATTAAAAACCCTTTTCCTATGTTTATTGTATACAAGAATTATGCAATAAAATTTCTTTATAAAAATATTTTCTTCTTTGATTCCTGAAGACTCCTTTTA